ATTGGAAAGTATACTGGACTACTTTACAGTTTGGAGGCACACATAGCCTATAAACACCTCGACACACTAGAAAACACATTGTTCAGCCCTCCGCCCCAAATCGTTCACGATTAGAGACTGTGACGTTTCAAAAGGTATACAGGTGGAAAAAAAACACCTATTTGAGTAAATATAGTTTGTAGCTCGAAATAAAAGATGCAGACCAGGGGCCGGACGCGGTGGCTCATGCCTGTAATCCCAGCACCGTGGGAGGACGAGGCGGGCGGATCATCTGAGGTCAGGAGTTTGAGACCAGCCTGGCCAAAACATGGTGAAACCCCGTCTCTATTAAAAATGCAAAAATTAGCCGGGCGTGGTGGTGGGCGCCTGTAATCCCAGCTACTCTGGAGGCTAAGGCAGGAGAATCACTTGAACCCAGGAGGCGGAGGTTGCACTCCAGCCTGGGCGACAAGAGTGAGACTCCGTCTCAAAACAAAACAAAAACAAACAAACAAACAAAAAAAGGTGCAGACTGTTGTCACGGTCAGGTCTCTATTCACTCTTGAAAACAAGATTGACAATTACCTCCTTTAAAAAGCAGATAACTGTCCCTGAAGATGCGAGGTTACTGAAATGAGATGTCAGAGGTAGACCTTCAAGACTATTCCTAGCCGACCCACCACCACCCCACACAGTGAACAGGGAATACTAAGCTCAAATATTCGTCCAACGTAATCCTGTAATCAGTGGGGTGCCGGGTTGAGCTCGCAAATCCCCGCTGCAGGACAGGGCTCTGCACCCTCAATCTTCTCATCCCCAGATGGGATGGGCGGGTCGGGAGGAGGAGCGACGAGAGCCCAGGAAAGCTTGAAGGCAGAGATAGACTCACGTCTCTAAGACATATACATAATATAGCCGCAACCGCGGCGGCCTTACTTTCCCGGAGCTGCATCCCCTTTTAGGCGAAGAGCGGAGGCGACCAGGGACTACCCTAGGTGAAAGGGCAGCCACCTGGCCCTACCCGGGCTCAACGCCGAGCCTCTCGGAGGTACGGCCTCCCGGGGACCTTCCAGACTGGTCGGCGCAAGCGAAGGGCGGGGACCACCGAAGGAGTGTGTGACTTAGGCATCCAGCGCACTGCCTGACCCGAAGTACCGACCCGAGTTATGCCCACCCTCCAACTTTGCGACGGAAATGTGTCATCGAAAGCCAGGTAACCAGTGGGCCGCGGCTGGGCCGCCGGGGCAAACAGTATTTTTCTGTGGCTTGTCTTACAGGTACACCAGGGGTTGGAAAAACCACACTAGGCAAAGAACTTGCGTCAAAATCAGGACTGAAATACATTAATGTGGGTGATTTAGCTCGAGAAGGTAAGGGACACTTTGGTGTTAGATTTGTTTTGTAATGTACATATTTTTTTCAAATGATCTAAAGTCTGATCATCGGATATCATGGAGTCTGGCAAGACGGCTTCTCCCAAGAGCATGCCGAAAGATGCACAGATGATGGCACAAATCCTGAAGGATATGGGGATTACAGAATATGAGCCAAGAGTTATAAATCAGATGTTGGAGTTTGCCTTCCGATATGTGACCACAATTCTAGATGATGCAAAAATTTATTCAAGCCATGCTAAGAAAGCTACTGTTGATGCAGATGATGTGCGATTGGCAATCCAGTGCCGCGCTGATCAGTCTTTTACCTCTCCTCCCCCAAGAGATTTTTTATTAGATATTGCAAGGCAAAGAAATCAAACCCCTTTGCCATTGATCAAGCCATATTCAGGTCCTAGGTTGCCACCTGATAGATACTGCTTAACAGCTCCAAACTATAGGCTGAAATCTTTACAGAAAAAGGCATCAACTTCTGCGGGAAGAATAACAGTCCCGCGGTTAAGTGTTGGTTCAGTTACTAGCAGACCAAGTACTCCCACACTAGGCACACCAACCCCACAGACCATGTCTGTTTCAACTAAAGTAGGGACTCCCATGTCCCTCACAGGTCAAAGGTTTACAGTACAGATGCCTACTTCTCAGTCTCCAGCTGTAAAAGCTTCAATTCCTGCAACCTCAGCAGTTCAGAATGTTCTGATTAATCCATCATTAATCGGGTCCAAAAACATTCTTATTACCACTAATATGATGTCATCACAAAATACTGCCAATGAATCATCAAATGCATTGAAAAGAAAACGTGAAGATGATGATGATGACGATGATGATGATGATGACTATGATAATCTGTAATCTAGCCTTGCTGAATGTAACATGTATACTTGGTCTTGAATTCATTGTACTGATATTAAACATGCATGCTGGATGTTTTCAAGTTGTGTTTTAGAAAACTAATAATAATGAGTAAACACAGTTACCATACTTTTCAATTGAAATGAAGGTTTTTCATCAGCCTTAAAAGTGTAAGAAAAATAAAGTTGTCATTCATTCGATTGTTGGTGCTTTGGCAGTTATGTTTTTAAAA